TCACTGGCTGCCCTGCTGCCCTGCACCCCGGGCACTCTGCGCAGGCCTCTATTCGTCAGGGCTTTGTCTGCACTTAGCTCTTCCCTTACAAAGATAGGAAGCAGCGCGCCAGCTGAATGGACCCACAGAGAAGCTGCGTGGAAGGAACTGTGAATCTGCCAGCACCTACCGGAACAGCACAAAACTCAGAGAACCGGAAGCAGAGAGTGCAGGAGGCAGAAGTGATGAGAGCAGCGGGCGTCCATGGAGCTCAGCTGAGCCAGACCAGGAGAGGCTGCCACGGAGGGAGCCTGGTTGTACCCAGTTAGAGCAGAAACAGGGCTGAGGGCTCGGACCATAAGCCCTCAGATTCTCACTGTTCCTTTCAGCTGGTGACTGACTGTGTGACCGTGGGCGGTCACTTAATCTTGCCGGTAAGGGCCTCAGTTTCCTCATCTGTAGAATGGCGTTGGAAAGGCATGGCTGGGAGGTCTCAGATAAAGCAGAGTGCTGTGTGAACGCTCTGGGTTTGCAGACAGAGTGGATGTTCCTAGTGCATTGCACTCATTTTCCTCGCCCAACATAAGCTCATGACTTCCGCCATCGTTCCCAAACAAGCAGGAAGCTTCACACTGATGCCTGATCCACAATTCCCAAAGCGCCCTCAGGGCCACCATTTCTTGCGAGCCTCGCAGCATCCACGAGGGGGCAGCACAGGACTAACATCGCCCCACGGCCTGACGGGCTGCCGGAAGCAAGTGCAATAATGGTGGGGGTGGCCCCCAGGAGCCCCAGCTTTGCTCCCTCCCCCTCCCCCACCCTGTGCGGAGGACTCCGGCCTTGGGGTAGGGGGCTGCTGAACTGGGCGTGGCATCTAGTCAGGAACTCTCTGCCCCCCAGCCCTAGGGCTCAGATCACACACACACACACACACACACACACACACACACACACACACACGGGGCCCGCCCCTTTCCTAGGAGCTGTCCGTTCCCAGGACAACAGTCAACACAGCACAGGCGGGAGTTCAAAACGAAACTGGGCTCAAATGCTCTCCCCAGCCCGGAGAGCCCTGTCCCCATCGGCCACTCTGAGCTCGAGGCCTAAAGGGACAGTGAGGAGGACCCTGCCCAGGCTCTCCCGGGGTTAGGAGGGACAGAGTGTTCCAGGAGGAGGTTTGAGCTGAGCTCAGGCACAGGTCTCTCTCTCTCTCTCTCTGACACAAGCGCACACACACACACACACTTGCACCATGGGGAGCCACCCCACCCCTGGGCTCCAGAGAACCACATCAGCTGGGTACCGATTGCCCCCCACCAGGCCACCAGCCTCGGTCTCCCCAGCTGCCCGGGGTGGCCCTATGGCCAGCAGGGGTCTTGCTGGTGGCTGCCAGGCCCCCCAGGCTCTGAAGGCGCAGCGGGTGGCTCAGGGAGCTGCCTGCGATGGCGTGCAGCAGGACCAGCTGTGGCGGGAGCTCCTGGAGGCCGAGCGGCGGGGCCAGCAGCGCTGGTGAGTACCTGCCCTCCCTTTTCCACCCTGACACTCACACAGCCAACATGTTTTTCCTTTCCAGGATTCAGAACTGGAGTTTCCTGAAAGACTATGACCCAATGGTAAGGTAAAATATGTTCCTGCCAAACATACTTCTGTGTGACCCGAGCTGTCCCCTCTCCTCAGGGCAACAAGAAGGAGCCTGAGAAGTTGCCAGACCATGTGCCTCTCTTTTCGGACACAGTTCCCAGTTCCACGAACCAGGTTGTGGGCAGCAGGCTGGACACACCCCTGGGACAGACTCTCATCCGCATGGACTTCTTCTTCACAGAAGGGGCCCGGAAGAAGAAGCTGGAGGACCAGATGCAGCCCATCTAGGAGCAAGGAGGGCTGGGCTGGCCTTCCCCAGGTGGGTGTGGGTGGGGACAAGAGACCCAGCCCACAACAGCACCAGTCAGCTCCCCACACAAGGCAGCTTGGGTCTGCACTGTCTGTAAGCTGCAGGACACTCTTCCAGGGGACCCAAGGGGTCACTCTTACACACTTTTTACACGTAAGATTCAGAGGAGTCAGTAACTGGTCCACGGCCGTACAATCCCCAGCCCTTCCAGCTTGGGAACTCATGGGTGCCCCATGAAAGGGACCCTGCATTGTGGTCAGGAGCACTGAATGCCTGGGTTCAAATCCAGCTTGTGACCCTGATGAGCTGTGGGACCTTGAGCTGGCTGCTGCAACACTCTGTGCCTCCGTCTCCCCTCCTGCGATTCAGTGTGTTCACTCCTTGCAGCTGCTGTGACAAGTGAGCACAAACTGCATAGCTTAAAACAACACAAACGTATCATCTTACAGCTCTGAAGATCACAACTCTGACATGGGTGACATGTTGCAGAGCTGTGCTCTTTTAGGAGTATCTGGGGAAGAATCTATTTCCACATTTTTTCCAGTTTCTCAAGGCAGCCTGTATTCCTTAGTTGGCAGCTCCTTACTCCGTCTTTGAAGCCAGCATCCTAGCATCTTCAAATCAGTCTCTATCGCTTGCTCTCTCCTGCCTCACTCCTTCATCTTTTCTTTCTTTCTCTCTCTCTCTCTTTTTTTTTTAGAGACAGTGTCTTACTCTGTCACCTAGGCTAGAGGGCAGTGATGCAATTATAAATCATTGTAGCCTTGAACTCCCGGGCTCAAGCAATCCTCCCACCTCAGCCTCCCAAGTAGCTAGGGATACAGACACATGGCAACATGCCTGGCTAATTTTTTTTTTATTTTTATTCCAGACAGAGTCTCGCACTGTCGCCTAGGCTGGAGTGCAACAGTGTGATCTTGGCTCACCGCAACCTCCGCCTCCTAGGTCCAGGCAATTCTCCTGCTTCTGCCTCCTGAGTAGCTGGAATTACAGGCATGTGCCGCCATGCCTGGCTAATTTTTTGTATTTTTAGTAGAGATGGGGTTTCTCCATGTTGGTCAGGCTGGTCTGAAACTCCCAACTTCAGGTGATCCGCCTGCCTCAGCCTCCCAAAGTGCTGGGATTACAGGTGTGAGCCACTGCGCCCGGCCATGCCTGGCTAATTTTTAAAATTTTATGTAGAGATAGGGTCTCACTATGTTGACCAGGCTGGTCTTGAACTTTTGGGCTCAAATGATCCTCCCACCTTGGCCTCCCAAAGCACTGGGATTACAGGCATCTGGTTTCACTTCCTCCACCTTTTAAGGACCCTTGTGATTATATCACAACCTTTATATTTAAGCAAAAAAATGCAGAAAAGGCTTAGTTCCTCTTTGTTGGTTAAAACACAAATGGATTCATTCTTTCAAACATCCGCATTCTCCTCTTCTTCCTGGGTGCTCTGCCAGGCTGTGGTTTCCCTTGGTTTGGGTGGAGCATGTGACAGAGCCATGGCCAGTGGAATGGGAGCAAAAACCCTAGGTCTCCCTTCCAGGCCTGGTCCATGAGACACTCCAGGTATTGGCTTGTTCTCCTTTCCCCATCAGCTGAAGAAGGGAGAGGACTTGGAGGATGCAGGGAAGAGAGGGGCACAAGATGGAGGGAGCATGTCAGGACCAAGCCTGGAGCCCTGAGTGAGCTCGTGGAGCAGAATCTCCCGACACCCACACTGACACACAAACAAAATAAACAAAAACTGGCCAAAACAAAAACAATAGCCCACACTTCTAGGGTAAAGCATTTTAAATTTATTTTCTCAACAACCCAAGAGAATCAACAGGCAGGGATTTCGTATTCATTTAATACAGGCAAAACCTGAGATTCAGAGAGGTGAAATAAAATCCCGAACATACATTAATGCCAGGCCTCAAGCTTGAAGCCCAGTGTTCTCTGCAGGACCCCAGCCGTGGCCTCCAGAAAAGAGAGAAAAATGGGGCAGGGGCTGAAATGACTGCTCTGTCTTTGATGCTTGCTTGGGTCTTATTCGGCAGTAGCTAAATGTCACTGTTATTTGCATGCATTAACTCATTTAATCCTCTCAGCAACCCTATGAGATAGATACTCCTATAAATGAGGCAACTAAAGCGCAGAGAGGTTAAGTCACTTGCCCAAGGTCACACAGCTGGCAAGTGGTGAAGCTGGGGTTCAGACTCAGCAGTTGAGTCTGGCTCCAAGGACTATATACTTAAGCATTATGCTATATGGGTCCCCTTTAATCCTCAATGAATTGATTCCCCCAAATTTAGCAAATTACAGGATTTTTCTGCTTAAAGAAAGTCTCTTGATTCTTGAGAAAGGAAAAACTGATTTTTCCAATCTCTGGGATCCCTACTACCATCAAGAATAGATCATCGGTGTTTCCAGGAGTTACACAGGACAGGACACGTTATTTCCATGCAACAGCCCCTGTGTTTCATGCCATACCCTGGCCCTGAGCGACTGTGTGATGGAGCAGACCAGGCCCAGTGTGACTTGGCCAGGAAGAGGCCCAACCCTTCCTACTTGGATCTGGAGGCCACCGCCTTCTTTCTCAGTGTCTGACATGGAAGCTGGGCTCCCTCTCCACTCTGAGATCATCAGCTGGGTAAAGGTCAGTGGCCAGGACAGCCAGGGGTCCTGGTCACATCCTGGCTGCATCCCATGAAGGTCAAGTGCTCGTCCTTAGGCTGGGTGGGTACAAAGATGCTGGAGGCTCCTTAAAGACCCAATCTACGTTTTTGCCCTGAGCCTGCCTTATATTATTCTCACACTCAAAATAAAGAAGATTTCCATTTGAGGGAGGGAGAGGCACAAGAAAAGTCAAGGTTAAGGATGGCTGCAAGTGGTCAGGCCTGTGCAGAGGGGAGAGAATCACTGAGTGCCCTGGAGGGCAGTGAGGAGGGCCAGGGACCAGCGCCGGTTCTGCCACTCCTGGAAGCACAGCCACTTACAGACAATGCAACCTATAAGCACAGACTCTGGGCTTGGCACATTACCCACATTGTGTCTTTTGCACGTATTAGAATTGTCACCATTTGAGAGGTTTGGAAACTAAGCCGAACACTTCATTCAATCTGGTCAGGGTCTCACAACTAGTGAAGAGCCAGGATCCATCTCATGTGTGACTTCTCCATGCTGCCTTCCCCGCTCCAGGCCTCAGTCTCCACAGTTATAAAATGGCGCGGGAGGGAAGAAGACAGATTTAAGGGCATCTCCAGCTCCAGGATTCTCTTCTTTGAGCATTCAGGGAGTACTGAAGAAGAAAGGGGTTTGAGTTCTTTTACAGAGTGCATTAGTCAGCTGTGATAATGCTGTGTAACAAAACACCCCCTTCCTTGCTCACAGGTCTGCATGTAGCTGGGGCTCAGCTGATTTTGGCTGGGCTTGGCTAGACTTGCCTCCACACTTCAGGTTAGGTTCAAGTTTTTTGTGCATGTCTCTCATTCTCTTGGACTGAAAGCCTCCTGGGGCATGTTTTTCTCATGGCACATCACAAGGGTGCAAGGGCCCAACAGAACTGTGCAGGCACACTGATGGCTTCTGCATGCAGAACTGCTTTCTGTACTCTGCAATGACCTGTCATCACGCCAAATCCCTCACAACCAGCCCCACCCACCCTCTGCTCCTTGCCACATCTGCCTTCTTTTCAAGAAGACGCCTGCTTCTAACCTTCCCCATCTCACCCACTGGGAGCCCAGAAAACCAGGACAGAGGGGCATCTGCAGTGAAGTCCCAAGGCCAGCCTTTCAGCTCGTTTGGGCCAGAACAAGGGAGGGTGGATGGGCCAGGAGGTCATGAAGAAGTGGGCACCAAGCCTGCAGGGTCAGTGCCAGCAAAAGGAAATGGGGGCATTACCTATAAAGAGATGGGCACTTGGAGACCAAGGGCCAGGAGACAGCAGGGCTTCAGGAAAGGAAGAATCAAGACCTGAGAGCCATAGCAAGCCTGGAGGGATGCTTGCTTCACATTTTTTTTTTTTTTGAGATGGAGTTTCGCCAGCTTGTCGCCCAAGCTGGAGTGCAATGGTACGATCTCAGCTCACCACAACCTCCGCCTACCAGGTTCAAGCGATTCTCCTGCCTCAGCCTCCTGAGTAGCTGGGATTACAAGCATGCACCACCACACCCGGCTAATTTTGCATTTTTAGTAGAGACATGGTTTCTCCATGTTGGTCAGGCTGTTCTCAAACTCCCGACCTCAGGTGATCCACCTGCCTCGGCCTCCCAAAGTGCTGGGATTACAGGCATGAGCCACTGCGCCCAGCCAACTTTCCACATGATAAAAAATGACTTCTATCCACGGAAAGTACAAGGCGAGCCTGGAGCAACTTCCTGTGCCAGAAACTAAGAAAAATTCAAAAAGTGATGAAAATATGGAAAAGGGATACAAGGACCAGCCTAAATTTGGGACAATATGAGCATCGAAATGAAGAACAGTAATAGGCCACCCTGACCACGCCCATGCCCACCCCCAGCCAGTGCCACAAGCCCCACCAAATAACATTAATAATAATAACAATAACAAATAATCCATGGGTTCATACCAATAATTTTTTTAAATTTTAAGTACTAATGAAAACTCTTTTTTTTTTTTTTTTTTTTGAGATGAAGTCTCGCTCTCGTCCCCCAGGCTGGAGTGCGATAGTGCGATCTCGCTCACTGCAACCTTCGCCTCCTGGGTTCAAGCGATTCTCCTGCCTCGGCCTCCAAGTAGCTAGGATTACAGGCACCCGCCACCATGCCTGGCTAATTTTTGTATTTTTAGTAGAGACGGGGGTTCACCATGTTGGCCAAGCTGGTCTCGAACTCCTGACCGCAGGTGATCCGCCCGCCTCGGCCTCCCAAAGTGCTGGGATTACAGACATGAGCCACTGCGCCTGGCCATGAAAACTCTTTTCTATTGAAGAATGCAGAATAAATGATAACAGAAAAATCAGCATTTAATGACTCAGCAATAACTGACTTAGGCAAGAATCAATAAAAGACACTAAAACGACTGAGTGAAAGATTCTTAGAGAACGGTAAATGCTGAAATCTAGAAGATACTGCCTTAACCAAACTATTAAGCCAAACCTCACCAATAACAGGACAGCTGACACCGTGCTCCCCTGGTGTGGTTCACTGAGGACAACGCTACCTACTTACCTAGGAAGCACTCTTGCCAAAAAAAAAAAAAGTAACTAGAATATAATCAGGAAGAAACTCCTGGCAAACCCAAATTGAGAAATATTCTGCCAAAGAGTTGGCCTTGATTCTTCAAAAATGTCAATGTCTGCCAGGCGCTGTGACTCACGCCCATAATGCCGGCACTTTGGGAGGCCGAGGTAAAAGTATCGCTTGAGCTCAGGAGTTTGAGACCAGCCTGTACAACATGCTGAAACCGCATCTCTGCTAAAAATACAAAAAATTAGCCAGGTGTGGTGATGCAGGCCTATAGTCCCAGCTACTTGGGAGGCTGAGATGGGAGAATCACCTGAGCCCAGGAAGTCAAGGCTGCAGTGATTTATGATCTGATCACTGCCTTCCAGCCTGGGTGACAGAATGAGACCCTATCTCAAAAAAAATTAATTAATTAATTAAAATAAAATAAAAATAAAAAAAGTCAATGTCATAAAAGACAAAGAAAGGCTGAAGAAGTGATTCAGCCCGTGATCCTTGACTGGATCCTGGGTGAAAGCAAAAGCAGCTCTAAAGGACACTTTGCAGACTAAATGTTAGCTAACACCATTGTATCAGTGAGAAAGTGCAGAGTGTGGTGAGTCCATTGAGGCTCTGTAGAAGAAAGTCCTTGTTCTTTTTGTTTGTTTGTTTTTGAGACGGCGTCTCACCCCATTGCCCAGGTTGGAGTACAATGGCACAATCTTGGCTCACTGCAAACCTCCACCTCCCGGGTTCAAGCGATTCTCCTGCCTCAGCCTCCCGAGTAGCTGGGATTACGGGTGCGTGCCACCATGCCCAGCTAATTTTTTGTATCTTTAGTAGAGACGGGGTTTCACCATTCTGGCCGGGCTGGTCTCGAACCTCGTGATCCACTCGCCTCAACCTCCCAAAGTGCTGGGATTACAGGCGTGAGCCACTGTGCCCAGCCGAAAGCCCTTGTTCTTAGGAGGTGTTTGCTGAAAAGTCCCATGATGTATATAACAAACTTGCAAGTGGCTTAACGAAAAATTTGTGTTTAGGATTTTTTTTCTTTTTTTTTTGAGATGGAGTCTCGCTCTATCACCCAGGCTGGAGTGCAGTGGTGCCATCTTGGCTCACTGCAGCCTCCGCTTCCCAGGTTCAAGCAATTCTCCTGCCTCAGCCTCCCGAGTAGCTGGGATGACATGCACCTGCCACCATGCCCGGCTAATTTTTGTATTTTTGTAGAGACAGGGTTTCACCACATTGGCCAGGCTGGTCTTGAACTCTTGACCTCAGGTGATCTGCCAGCCTCAGCCTCCCAAAGTGCTGGGATTACAGGTGTGAGCCACCGTGCCCGGTGGTTTAGGAATTTTTTTTTTTAATGAAGGTGGGGGAATGGCCACTGTGAAAGAAAAATAAATCTCAACTCCAAAATCACTAAGCTAAGGGAAAAGTCAAGCTGGGAACCTGCCTCCCATTTTAATTCCTGAATAAGATGGCTATAAAGATAAAACAGCTACATGCCTCCCTCACAATTTGCCCACAAGGAAATTCCTTGTGGGCCTCAAGATCTTTACCCTACTCAGGATCATGCCAAGAATTAAAAAAAAAAACAAAAAACAAAACTTTACCCTGAAACATTTCTGTTGAATTCATCCTGGCAATGTAAACTGATAGCTGATCTTAACAGGTGCAGGACAGAAAATCATTCCTCTGCTCACCTGAGAGAAATGCTTATCTGATTGCTTCCTCAGACCTACTGTGTATGTAAAAATGAAGATTCACTGAGCCAGACTAGATTGTGAATTCACTGAAAGGCTGATCAAGGACTCAAAAGAATGCAAGCTTTTGTCTCTTATCTACCTATGACCTGGAAGCCCCCCTCTTCGAGTTGTCCTGTGTTACTGGATGGAACCAAAGTATATCTTACATATATTAATTGATGTCTCAGGTCTCCCTAAAATGCACAAAAGCAAGCTGTACCCCAGCCACCTTGGGGACGTGTCGTCAGGACCTGTTGGCAAAATAAACTTTTAAATTGCTTGAGACCTGTCTCAGATATTTTGGGTTTACTGCCA